ACCTGGCAAGCAGTGAGTGAGCCACCCTGGAAGTGGATCCTCCACCTCTACACAAGCATTCAGCTGAAGGCAGACCTGGCTGACATCTGAACGGAGCCTCATGAGTAACCCGACACCAGAATCACCCAGCCAGTGCTCCCACATTTCGGACCCACAGAAACTGTGAGAGATGATCAATGTTTATGCTGTTTGAAGCCACTAAATTTGGGGGTAATTTGTTCTGCAGTAATAGATACACTGAACAGCTTTTAAAGCTGCGCGATATGGGCTTTGGGTCACGTCAACCAGATACAGAAAGGCTTTAGGGACTCAAGAAACACTTTGAGTAAACTTGTTTTCCTCTTTTCACCAAATAAACTGAATTTGAGGCCAATATTTGAAATCTTTGTGCTATATAACTTCTGAAATACATTGTATTCTTAATGCGTTTCCAAGTGACCTGTTGTCCATAGAAAAGTACACTCAACACTGAATGTATCTGCTACTCTGAAGAGCAAGACAGCTCGAACTGGAATTCACTCAGACACCTCATAGCACGAAATCATCTCATAGCCTTTCAGACCCCATCTTCACTGCCACCTTTCATTCTTTTGGGTCTCTGGGCCATGACATCCCCTGTCCTTTCGGAAAGCAGGAACGGAGGGATATAACGAAATAAATTAATTGGGAACGCAGCGGAGCTAGGGACCCTACTGGATGTTGGGGGTGGAACTTTTAAATCATTTACAAAACACCAGTCCCGACCTCCCCTGGAAGACTGAGCTGTTACCTCTTCTGGCGTCCGTGCCCGCGGAAGTTCGCTCCTAGGGAAGTCGCTCGCGTCCTCAAGAGCACCTGAGAGGATCTCGGCGAAGCGGAAGGCTTTGGTGCCAGCTGGGAGAGTCTGCGCCGGATTTCCTCAGCTCCTTGGCGCGTTTCCTCGGAGCCGGGGGAGGCAAAGCACGGACCCCGGAGTCGGCGCCCATAGCGGGACGCCCTCGCGAGGGGCGGGAGTGCGGGAGGTGGGTGTGCGGGCGGCGCGCTCGCCCTCCAGCTGCAGCCCGCGCCGAGCGCGCAGGGCCAGCGAGCGCCGGCGCCTCCAGCATGGAGTGGGAACTCAACTTGCTGCTCTACCTGGCGCTCTTCTTCTTCCTGCTCTTCTTACTTTTCCTCCTGCTCTTCGTGGTCATCAAGCAGCTGAAGAACTCCGTGGCCAACACGGCCGGGGCGCTCCAGCCCGGGCGCCTCTCGGTGCACCGCGAGCCTTGGGGCTTCTCCCGAGAGCAAGCGGTGTGACCCGAGTGCGGGCACTGGCGGGAGGGCACCGAGCTGCGCGGGCGCTGGGCTGGGTCTCCGCCTCGATTCTCCGTCCTCGCGGCCTCCCAGCTTCCAGGTGCGGGGCTCGGCGGCTCTGACGGGTCCGTTTTTCCCTAGATTTATGTCATCTCTCTTTCTAGAGCCGAGCTGCTGCCCTTGACTGGTGCTCAGGGGACCACAGCTGCAATGACAGTTTGGGCCTGCAAAAAGAAGGCTGGAACAACGGGAGATGGAAGCTTTCTGCAAATGGTAAGTTGGGATGACGCATGGTTTCACGTTGGTTCTTGAGTTTACAATCCTTTAATCTTCCTAGCAGCACCACTGGTATCCATGAATTTAACCTGCCCATCATTCTTCCTAAACAAGAGACTATTGAAAAGTCAGGGTGAGTAGTTTATTACCATCTCAGTATTAATCGTTATTATTTCATCATTGTTTCTAAATTTCAGGTGTTCAAAATGGCTTCAGATCTTATCAGGACAATCTTGGCTGTTGCACTAATTTCCAAACTTGTAAGTGCAATGGATCTGCAGTTCTACTTGGCAAGATAACCATTTTAAGTTGAATGAGAATGACATCACACTCACACCTGCAAAATCTAAAATGTCTAATAAAGTAGATTCCTATGTCTGAACTTCAATTTTAGGGCACAGCTGTAGATGCAGAACTGATGCCATCTGGTGCGATTCTACAGAATAAGAGAGAAAATTTACCCAGAGTGTGCCATGCACTGGCTTTTCTGGGAATGGCAAGGTGCCAGGATTTGTTTTTGGTTCGCTTGCAGGGGTGGAAACTTGGAACTAGGTGAGTAAAAAATATGAAATACTCTATTTTTAGCTGCTGAGGTTCCCTTGGCTTTTTCCTCCAGGTTCCAAGATGGTCCCCGCAGCACCCCACAAGAAGAAGGAGGAAGCCCACAGAGAAAACGGGGCATGCCAGTTCAAATCCACTTCCTTTTAAAGAGCTTCCTCAGCAGCCCAATAACTTTTGCCTTCATCTCATTGGCCAGAACTGTGTCATTGGCTACTGCTATCTGCAAGATTGTCTGAGAAATGTAGTTTTTGTAGCTGGATATATAACTGCCTTTGACAAAAATCCAGTTTCTCTTGATGAAGAAGAAGATGATGGTGGATCTTGGGAGGACAACTAACATTTTATGCCCTGGCTACAGAATACAGTTGCAGAGGAGCATAAAGTTCAAAAAGATCAAAACTCTAGTTCCTTCACAACTGTCAAAGCTCCAAGCAGCACTGCTCCCCTCTGACAGAGTGAGCAGAGTGAAGGCATGTCAGGTGTTCTCACAAAACTCTTGACAGGGCTGACCTCTCTCAGTCAATATCCTTGTCCCACATCAGGATTTTCTAGAGGGCCCTGGGTACCTGTGCACTTCCTTGGTGGCCGTAACCTCTTTGTGGAGGGTTGGTGTAGGATAAAGAATGTTCTATTACGCTGCTCCCTCATCTGTATCATTTCTCTCCTCTCTAATTTTCCTGTCAGTTATATTTTGGTGGAGTCTGGGTTTGTGTATTTGATTCCTATAGAAAGACCATCGCTTTCATGCATGGAGGAGGGGAATCTACGCAAAGAAAGGCTACCTTACTCCTTTCTGTGACTCCACCACCAGTCTAGGAATATCCTGGGAGAAGAATTGCCTCTCAAAGCTGCTTCTATAAGCAGCCTACATCCTAGCTAAGCAAAGAAGAAACACTTCCCACATCTAGGGCTGTCTAAAAGAACTTTCTGTGATGACAGAAATGTTCTATATCTGCAGTGTCCAATATGGTAACCATATAGGCACATGTGGCTAGTGAACACTTGAAATGTGGCTAGTGTGACTGAGGAAGGAAAATTTAAATTTTGTTTAATTGTAATTAATTTAAATTCAGATAGCCAAATGGGGCTACTAGCTATTGTGTTAGATAGCACGGTATACTTTATTCTCTTTCTTGTGTTGTAGAACCAGCTGGGAGAGGTGTGGGTCAGTCATGGGCTTGGTATCCCCTGGTCTTCACTATTCTAGCTTGCCATTGAATTTGTCTCCCAGAGGAAAAGAAAGAATGGTATTTGGAATTAAATTCAAGATGTTAACTTGACATCTATATATTGCACATATTCCTGTATAGTGAATGGATGACCTCCTGGGAATAGTTCCTGTGACTGATTTTAGTGATAATTGATCATGAAGAAATGGCAGTACTGCTCCACTTCACCTTCCTAGTGACTATTATGTGTTCCTAGTCAGAGTGACTCAGCAGAGATTATTTTGTTCTCTTGTGCAATTTATTCTGTGTCATTTTATTTTTGTAATATTGTGGCAGCTAAATGATTATTCTGTGTATGTTTTTCAAAATATTAGGTGGCTTATATTTTTTAAAAGGCTATGAAATAAAAATAAACTATACGTAACACAGTTTTTAATGTGGCTTTTTATTGGTGAGTTATTAT